TATGCACTGAAATACCACTTAAGATTAGTTTTGAAAATAGGTGTTCGTTTCAACCACATCATTAGGTATTTTATTCAAAGCTCTTTATAAAAAGAGCTTTACTATGTTCCAGTATAGTAAACTTATCCAGAAAATAAGACAAAAATTTAACTTCATGCTATAGCTGCAAAGTTTTCGGAAAGCGGGATTTAAAACTTCCATTGTAACTTTAACTAGCGGTCATGTCAAATTTCACAACTAAGAACATTTTAACGCATGTAATACTGAGCACAACATGGGCACGTTTTTGTTGCTATGAGAACCTTCTATTTTGTATTAGACATTGCAGCCTTGACGACGCAATGTTTGTGCTATTTTGCGCATGTTTTCCTGCAGCTATTCCTCTCCTCTAGCAATAGTCGAATGGCTCTGGTTTCCTCTTGCGCCCGGCCCAGTTTTTCCGTTTTAGCTTCGGTTGTCATAGGCTGTGCTGTCGCTTTCTCTGGGAAAGGACGGTGAAGACTGGACGGGAGAAACCGGGAGGGCAGGCGCGGCCGTTCTGCAGCAGCCGGGCCGCTTCCCGGCGGGAGGCGGGCTGCGAATGGGAAGCGGGAGGAGGAGGCCGGGCCGCGGGCTGGTTCTATCACCCCCTTGGGAGCCCAGCTCTTCACCTAGCTCTCCGGCGCTTTTCAAAATCTGCAGTTAACAACAAAAATCGAGCAACGCCACGTCGCACAAACAGGACAGGAGGGGGCGAGGGGTGTGTGCGCGCGCGTGCTGTCCCCAAATGGATGAGAAATAAGGGAAAGGAGGGGTTGGGGACCGTGTGATGAAGCAACATGCTAGGCCCGGGACAAGTCCGGCTCCGGCCTCGGGTCTGGAGGGACAAGGCCGGGGGCCGGGTGGCAGACGGGGCCTCTGGTCTTCCCCCAGCGCGAGGGTCGTGGCGCGAAACGGGGACAGGGCGCGCGCTCGGAGCCTCCTCCCCGCCCCGCCCCGCCCAAGGGTCTTCCTCCCCCGGGATTCAGAGCGGCCCCTCCTCCAGGCCAGGCTCGCCGCGGGGCGCTGAGCAGGCCGGGACACCGCGGCCGAGGTTATCGTTAGGCATCTCCCAGGCGACCGGCTCCGCAGCAAGATGGCGGACGAGAAGGACAGGGAAGGTAAGGTAGGGGAGCCGGGGAGCCGCTGCCCTATGAATCAGTCTTCATTTTAACATGTTTGTAGGTGATTTGTATGTACATTAACTTTCGAGAAGGCCGGGCGCGGTGGCTCACGCCTGCAATCCCAGCACTTTGGGAGGCTGAGGCGGGCGGATCACGAGGTCAAGAGATCGAGACCATCCTGGCCAACATGGTGAACCCCGTCTCTACTAAAAATACAAAAATTAGCTGGGCGTGGTGGCACGCCCTGTAGTCCCAGCTACTCAGGAGGCTGAGACAGGAGAATTGCTTGAACCGGGGAGGCGGAGGCTGCAGTGAGCCAAGATCACACCACTGCACTCCAGCCTGGCGACAGAGTAAGACTCCGTCTCAAAAAAAAAAAAAAACAAAAACAAAAAACAAAGTTCGAGAAGCACTCATGTGCTGTATCTCATTTATTGTTAACAGTTTTATGGATTAACTAATTGCAGTTTGTGAAGGGTATTATGAAATAAAGGCATTTTGTTAGAGGATAAACTAAGTAGAGACTCATTTTGGTGGTAAGATCTTTTTATGGAAATAGTCTATTACTATATTTGATTGTCAGCTACTGTATTTTGAATTTTCAGAAATTACGTCTAACCAATTAATCAGAATTGATTAAGTTTTGAGGATTCACTCAACTAAACTCATAAAAGACTGATGTGCAAACCTGAATGATTTATTAATTTAAATAAGGGTATATACATTGACTTGAAGGCTGATTTTGCCAATATACTAATATAATAATTTTGGCAATATACTAATATAATAATATACTGTTTTATGGGTACTAAGCTTCGGGTAGTGTGAATTTGTATTTCAGAAGTCATTTGATGACCGTGGAATCACACAAAAGAAAGGATAATTTTGAAGGATGTGTTCAGTACCCTCTAAGTTCCAAAAGATCTGGGACCATTTCTGATCTGTTAATACTGAGTGTTGTGCAGAGTGCTTGGAACGTGGTAGGTAATCAATAAATATTTGTTGAATTCAGCAAGTACTCTTCATGTGTCTCCTTTATGCTAGGGCCTGGGATACAACAGTGATGAGATAAGGCCTCGGACTTTACTGATCGAACATCTAATGGAAGGTGGAAGAAGAGACCATCACACAATGACGGTGTTATGGGGAACACAGGGTACAGTGCATTCATACCTCCTCCCCATCACTAAACTAATTTTTATTTACTTTGTCTTTTGCAGAGATAATAGTAGCAGAATTTCACAAAAAAATCAAAGAGGCATTTGAAGTCTTTGACCATGAGTCGAATAATACAGTGGATGTGAGGTGTGGAAATATTTTTTTTTTTGTTACACTTTTCTAAAACCATTGAAAACTTTTTTTTTTCCAGAGAGATTGGAACAATTATCAGGTCATTAGGATGCTGTCCTACGGAAGGAGAGCTGCATGATCTGATTGCAGAGGTGAGTACGGCGAAAAGGTTTCATTCAGCCAGACTAAATGGCTATTTACTTATTGAATGTTTAGGTAGAGGAAGAAGAACCCACTGGATACATTCGATTCGAAAAATTTCTTCCGGTGATGACAGAAATACTACTAGAAAGAAAGTAAGTAAGTAAATGCAATTGTTAAGGCAAAGCGGCATTTACTCATTTTATTGCATAATTATAGATACAGACCAATTCCAGAAGATGTCCTTCTTCGAGCTTTTGAGGTATGTAAACTCCAGCTTATATGCATATACATAAATATAATATCTATCTTTTCTTTTCCCCTAGGTTTTAGATTCAGCTAAACGTGGGTTTCTTACTAAGGACGAGCTGATCAAGTATATGACTGAAGAAGGTAAGTGTGATTTATTACTTATCACAATGACTGTGAAGCACAGTGATTACTTCTATAATTTCAGGCATTGCATTCAGAGCATTTCCAGAATAAAAGATATGCCATCTGGAAAACATGAACTATCGATCACTGTAAATGAAGGCCTCTTCCTAGATTGAAGATTTGAATAAAGAATATAAAAATTCCGCCCCCCCCCCGGCGCCCCGGCTTTTTTTTTTTTGAGACGGATCCGGTCTTGCTCTGTCACCCAGGCTGGAGTGCAGTGGCGCGATCTTAGCTCACTGCAACCTCCGCCTCCTGGGTTCAAGTGATTCTCCTGCCTCAGCCTCCCGAGTAGCTGGGATTACAGGCACAGGCCACTGCGCCCAGCTAATTTTTTGTATTTTTAGTAGAGATGGGTTTCACCATGTTGGCCAGGCTGGTCTCGAACTTCTGACCTCAGGTGATCCACCCATCTTGGCTTCCCACAGTGCTGGTAAAAATTCCCTTTTAAAGAGCTTTTCTGTCAGTGAAGTTACAGATAATGTAGCCTCAATTGAATACTGAGGTCATTTTTAACACTAAAAATGTCCTTTTTTAATGTTAATTGAACCATATATATTTGTTTTGAACATGGCCCATCATACATATATGCATACACACACATAAAACCTGCACACTTATATATATATGCCAACATATTTCCTTTAGGAATTCTCTCTGCTAGGCTGATGTGTAAATTTGTTTACACTGAAGGTCAGTAGCCTGATGGACAGTCTCCTGAAACCATCCTCATATTGGTCCCCTTGCCTTCTCCCATACAAAGCTAGAGCTCTCTGGTTCACAGACTGGGTCCTGAATGACTCAGAGTTGCTAATCACTTGAGGCAGAATGAAAAGCGCAAGTGATTTTGAGTAGGGAAGACTAAGACTGCATCTACACGCACAACTGGTTTGACCATTCCAGCTTCATCCACCTTAAGGCGGAATACAGAGAGTGAGGGTCAGAATGGCAAGGCCGTCACAGCTGCCACCCAAGAACTCTGACGCCATTGTTAAAATTACCTTCGGGATTAATTCTGATGGGGATGTTACGACTTTCAAAGCATCAGCTTCTTCATCCTGAGGATTAGTCTAAAGAAAGTAAATCCTAGGTTATATATCAGGCAACATGAATTTAGTCAAAATGGCCCAAACAGTTAGATTTTCCTACTGTTGTGTGCCTACTATATGTTTAATATTTAGTAAGTGTAGTAAGGTATAATGATACTTAAATCTACTTCCTCTCTCAAGGATATTACAATCTTATTTGGGAAATAAAACTAACATAAAATAATTCACAATACAAGACAATAGAAAGCTAAATATCAGAAGATCAACTAGGGCTGGCCCAGCCTGGAAAACTTGGTTTGGGAAGACTTAAAGAGAAAATAGGTTTTTTGAGATGGTAGAATGTATATGGTTAAATTGTTGAGGGCAAAGGTAAACTCTTGTGCATTATAATTCTGTCACACATGGTAGATATCAACAAATGTTTGTTGAATGAATGAGTGAATGAGTAGATGATGAAGACCAGGTGAAGGGGCTAATGAGAGGGAGACATTATCGATGTGTAAAACAGTCTGAACAAAAATGGGGAGGTAGGAATGAACATGCTATTTCAGAGAGAAAATAAGCCTAGCTGGCCCAGAGGGTAATGTTGGCAAACAGCAGGAAATTAACTTCAGTAGACTTACTGGGACTAAATTGTGGAGTCCCAGGCTCAGGAGTTTGGAATTCATCCTGTGGGCGATGGAGAAGTATTACAGGCTTTTGAGCAGATGACTCACATGGTGTGTGAGTGATTGTGAGAAGGTTTTTCTGGTGCTGGTCGGTTTGTTAGATGCATAAGAAAGAGGTTGGACTAGGGAGGCCACTTAGAAGGTTATTTCAGCATTTTGAGGGCACCCAAATAAGGGCCTGACCTGGCAGTGGGAATGGCAATGGGAAGAAGGGATTGGTACAATAGGACTGTCTGTGGCAGGATCCATGGGTCATGATGAGTAACAGAGTGTAGGCGACAAAGCTGAGAGCTGAATCCAAAGTACCACCAAGGCTTTGCCCTCGATGGCGAGTATGATGGTAATGAGACTGACTCAAACAGAAAGGTCAGAACAGACCGCAGTGTATACAGAGACAGTGCGACCACGTGGTTTACTTGGAGGTGCTGTGTGATAATTTCGAAAATGGTATGTTTACAGAGAGTTCATGGTACTTAAAGATCAACTATTGAGTATCTCAGCGGACTAAGCATAGGACAGGTATGGTCAAATAAGAATACATATGTTTTCAATTATTCACTCAGCAAGTATTATTACAAACCTTCCACATATATGAACCAATATGTTTGGAAGTAATATGTAAGATGTAAATCTATACAAATCTAAGTTACGATTTAATATAACAGACCCATCAGCTAAGTGTAATAGCAGTTGACTAGTTTGGTAAAATAGGAGCTTAAGAATTGCTGCTTTGAGAGTCTCAGAATTCTACAAATTGTTTTTAAGTACATTTATGCTATATAACAATATGGATTCAAGCTACTTGCACATTCATCCTAATATCCACAAAGTATCAAACACACTAGTTTGAGAATATGCATTCCTACAGCCCTGGATGTCATATGATAAAATAAATCACACTGAATCAAGTTCCTACAAGATAGAAGTCCCTAAGTGTCCAGGAATGTGTATTGCATCAGACAGTGTTTAGCAGCCGGGAAGATCTCAGAACAATTTTTTAAACAAACACTTGCATGTTGCTGCTTCTATGCCAGGTACTGTTCTAAGTCCCATTCAAATCATAACACGTTTCATTCTCATGACAACCCTATGTGACAGGTGGTGTCGTTATCACCCCCATTCTAGAGACAGGTAAGCTAAGGTGGGGAGCTGTGAAGTGACTTGCTCAAGATCTCAGAGCTCGTGAGAGGCAGCCAGCATGTGGATCCAAACTTGTGCTTTAACCACTCAGTTATCTTCCTTCCATCTTTCATCAAATACTGGGGCTTCAAGTTAATCCTCTGGTAATTTCAAAAGTTTTAATCTAAATAAATAACCTTGTTCATGATGTCTGTATGTCTTCCTACTGTTTTGCCTGAAATGACGTGTTCTAGAGGTTGCTTGATCTATGACATCTGCAGGCTAAAAGAAGTCCAGAATCTACCAGGGTGTACAATAGCCTTGTCTTTGAACCTCTGGACTGTCGTGATGTCCTGGCTCTACAGCTCCAGGGAGCGTAACTAGTGGCACTGTGGGAGCTTGTGGGGCTCCATGGCTATTAAGCTGGCTAGTGGAAAGAGAAAAAAATCAGATGATCCTAAATGATAAATTTTCCTTTTTGTCTCTCTGAGGTGAGCCTTTTTCTCAAGAGGAAATGGAAGAAATGTTGTCTGCTGCAATTGATCCAGAATCAAATTCAATTAATTACAAGGACTATATAACAATGATGGTGATAGATGAAAATTAAATGTTCTAAAGATAATTTCTGATTGAAAGAACAATTTTAGAAATTGCTTGTTCTTGTTAATTTCACATCTTATCTTAGGATTCCTATATGTGATATTTAATACCTTGTGACATAACTATTTTAAGACACTTTGTTTTTAAAGATGATCGTAACACTTTAAACCAAATTTAGTATGTCTAGCCTTACAGAATGATAAATTACTATTTATTTAAAAACTATTCTTAAAACATTTTAACATTAGAATGGATTGTTGTTTATTTTCTACAATAAAACTCAGGTCACCTTCGAATTAATTAAGCTGACAAAATGAAAATGACTTAATTACCCAAGGTTTGGCATGTAAAGATCTTAAGAGGGGGCAGAACGAACCACTCGAAAACGAGTAGCAGTGTAATGAAGGCTTCTTTTTTAAACAATAACAAATGCTTCATCAATCTGAGTGTGGAAGGTGATTTATCAAAATAAATATTACTAATTTATTTTTTTATGAGTGCCAATTACAAATATCATTTGGGATAATAATAACTTAGTGTAAACATTTATATTTGCTGATCCAGCATGTCACCATTTATGGAGTAGCTAAAGGAGTTGAGATCATTGGAACTAGAGAAAAGAAGGTTGAGTGGAAGTTGATAGTGTAAGGTAGTGGCAATTCTCCCTTTGTCTTTAGAATTCTCACCCACTCCGCATATCTGTCATGGGAGCATTGTCCTGAATACTGAGTAAGAATACTGAGAAATGTTATGGTGTGCAAATGTACAGCTCCTGAAAGAGCAGAATGAAGCACAAGCAGTCACAATGGAAAAATATATGGCATGGCCACTGCCTCCTCCTTGCAATTCTCTCCGATCTTGGCATCTTATATGGCAACTATATGGCAACTTACAAGCAAAGGGGAAGATAAAGTAAAGGGAAGTGAACAATTTTCCAAACTTAGATATTCTGTTATAACAAGACACACACACACACACACACACACACACACACACGGGTCTCTATTTGAAGATGGCTTCACCACTATATGTGTGTATCTACATAGATGTAAACATTTAGAGTTGCTGTGAGCCTTCCTCAGGCATGTAGTCTTGCCCCCAAAAGAGGCGGCTGCTACCCAAGAGACTGTCGCTGTTCATTCATTCATGAAACACTGAAGGAGTACCATGAGATGATGTGCTGGGAACCGGAGTCCCTAACGAATCCAGGTCACAGTTTAGTGAGGGAAGCCTGCAAGGCAGTCAGCAGCCACATTTCAGATAGGGGCATGTTCAGGGTCCCGTGCAAGTGCCGAAGAGAGGCAGCTACTCAGCCTTGCAGGGAGAGAGCTTTCTGGAAGATGAAAGGTGCTAGTGAGCGGAGAAGGCTTCCCAGGACAGGAAGCTCCTGACTTTAAAACGAGTAGTTTAGTAAGTGGGTGGCGGGGCACAGGGCATTTCAGCAGGTGAGCAGCAAGTCCAGAAACCCTAGAGGTGTCATGAAACATGGAACCACCTGGGAATTGAAAGCAGCTCAGTATATTTGGAATGTGGGAGATTTGGGGGTCATGATGAGAGGTGAAATTGGAGTGGTAAACAGGAGCGGTATCATTAAGGATATCGGGTTAGGTGCTGAGTTAAGGTTTCAGTGTGAGAGTTTGGACTTTATTCTGAAGATCACAGAGAAAGATCATTTGTAAGCAGCATGGAAAATAGATTTGAAAGGTCAAGACTAGAAGTGAGACCAGTTTGTAGGCTATTTGGTTGGTGGGAGGGGATAGACTGGGAAAAGTCAAGCATGAATCCCAGGTTTCTGGCTCGGACGATGGGTAAAAGTGCCATTCATTCAGATAAGAAGTCCAAGGAGCAAGTGGGGCATTTGGTAAGCAAAATGATGAGGTTGGGTGCAGACACCTTGGGACACCCAAAGGGTGACATTCAATAATCAATTGGATATAGGAGGGAGATCTGGCTGGAGACCTGGATTTTGGAACTGTCAGCATGTAAGTAGTATTAATGCCTTGAAAGTAGAAGAGAAGACAGTCTAGAACAAAACCATGGGGGATATCAGCATTTACGGGAAGGCAGAGGAAGAAGAGCCCACAAAAGAGACTGGGAAGGAGAAGCCTGAGAAGAGGGAAAGCTGGAAAGAAGCATCTTGGATGCCAAGATCGGAGAGAATTGCAAGGAGGAGGCAGTGGCCATGCCAGATGTAGTGGAGAGGAGAGGGAAGTTAAAGACGGAAAAAACGTCCATTGGTGTTAGCAATGGAGAGTTCATTGAGGGCCTCTCCCACAGCAGATGTGGGGAAGCAACAGGGTATGGAGTTGAGTGGATGGAGTAAGGAATGGATGTGAGAAGGTTGCAGCCTGGAGGACAAGTTATTCGGCAGTGAAGAGGAGGAAACGGACAACAGGCTCGGGGAGTGATTTTTGGAAGATGGGTGGATGTAGCAAGTTCATTTCTAGTCCAAGGGCTGAGAGCCCACAGAGAAGGTGAAGGGAGGGGCCAGCTTCCAGAGCAATAAAGAGATTTAGGAACAATGAACCAACGCTTGTGGTCCCTACCTCATGGCCTCTGCTGCCTTTTGGAGAGGAAGGTAGTAGGTTATAGAGTTTCAAGAGAATGGTGTAATTTTGGAATATCTCTTGTGGGAAATGGGAGAAAGAGTTGAGAAAGAGCCCATGTAAGGATTTTCAAGAAACCCTGGAAGATTTTGTGCTCAGGAGCAAAAAAGAAAAGAAAAAGGTAGATTGTTGTACCAGGGTTAAGGTTTTGTCATGTGCGTGAGGTGGAAGGAATCAAAGGCCGAGGAATCTGGGAGAAAGCAGTTCCGATGGTGTCCGTGGGGCTAACGCATGAGGGAAAGACCCAGGTAGGAGGAGTGGGTAACAGGTAGGAGGAGTGGGTGACAGATGGGAGGGGGTGAGAGGGCTCGGGGCCCTAAAAGGGCAAGTGGCTGGTGTTGGTAGCAAGGGGTGGTCTTTCCTGCCTGAGTGATAATTCCTGAGTGATAATATGTTTCCCTTGAAATTTCGCTTCGATGTGTTCTTAGAGTGTTTCTTTTCTTCTCCTGTGTTATTATGTGAATAAATAGTAAGAGTGGCTGACGTTTGTTGACTGTTCCCTGCGTTGCAGGCAC